TTGAGTGTCACTTTGGAAAACTGGGGCCCCCATCTAAGGATTGCTGCCTCTGTAGATTCAAAAGCAATAAAACAGCAGCTCATTAACTCTTATTTTGTATTTTATTTTCTGTCTTTTTCATGTCTAAATAAAGATTTTTGCTTTGCTGTCCCCAAGTCCCCCTCCTTTAAAGGAGCTGCAGCTCCTTCTCTCCTTGTTCCCAGCTTTCCTTACCCATCTTTGCTTCTAGGGTTGCAGATGGGAGGGACGGGGGATGGACTGCTGAGCTGAAGAGAGGTTTCCAGCCCTCACCTGTGAAAGTCCTGAACATGAATCATTCATTTGGAGATCTGGTGTCTGGGTTGGAGGGGTGGAGTCACATACGGGAATGGGCACTTATTGCCTATTGGTTGTGTATCTACGTGATGGGCAAGATTAACTGGTAAGATCTTTTTGTCCCACCCACATCCCCAAGACTTGCACACAAACTGTACTTGTGTCTGCATCTTGGACACATTTCCATCTCTTTTTATACTTCTCCACTGCAGTCTTCACATGATGTCTGTGTCATGCCCTCTAGAGAAAGATATGCAAAACCACTTTAACCAGTTTCCCTGCTTCCTCACCTAATTCTTGGGCCTCTGCTGACAAAAATCCCCCCAGGTCTAATTTTCATTTTCTTCTGGAAGAGGCGGCAAGGAGGCTTGAACCACTTTCACATTCCTACCCCTCTCCCCGCCCCAAACCCCTTTGAGAAGACAAAAGAACGGAGCTTTTAAGGGAAGTCATCACTGAGACACTCCAGACAGGTAGCCCAGATGATTCCAGCTTCATAATCAATAGAACTGCTCCCCTCAAACGGTCTCCAGTACTCATGAACAGGAAGAGAACAGGGTCTGGGATTGGGGTAAAGAAGGGAGTCGTTTTTCTCTCAGTCCCCATTTCTTCCCCACCCGTCCGTCTCAGACTCCACCGTTTCCTCTCCACTTTTCCAGAATTGTGTGTATTCTCCTTTAAGGGGTTGGGCATCTCTCCCGCCCTCTCCAGAGTCGACTGAAGTTTCCGAGGAGACTTCTCAGGCTGGGCTGGACACACCTTTCCAAGGACCCCCAAACTCTGCTCCGTGCACGTCAAATGCTCCTTTCCCTTGTGTCCAACCCCCTACCCCTCTCCCTAACACCCCTCTTCTCAACAAGACTCAGCCTCTCCCCGAGGTGGGTGAGCATCCTTGAGGTTTCCCACCCTTAACTGCTGTGTCCCCGGATGGAGCCAGAGAAATGTGGTGGGGGGGCCGGGGCCAGAGTTTCAACATTGCCCCCCAGAAGGAGGAGCCAGAGATGGGGGTAAGGAGAAGGAATTTGGGGGGTGTCGGCAACTCTAGACCCCCCTCAACCCTCTGGACCAAAGTCTGTCCAGGAAAATAGGATGCCGGAGCCCAGGAGTCGTCAGCCTAGCAGTTGCCTGGCCTCCAGATGCCTCCCAGGTAATAATGCCCTATCACTCTCCAAAGACTTCGTCATAACAGGGCTTCCCTTCTTCCCCTTTAGGGGAGCAGATCCTAGCATGGGCCCCAGGGGTGAGGAAGGGCCTGGAACCAGAATTGTCTGGAACCCTGATCTGTACCAACTTTAGGGTCACCTTCCAGCCCTGTGGATGGCAGTGGAATCAGGTGAGATGGTTGGGGCCACAGAAATGACAGCTCAGATGTCTACCCAGTCACGTGTTTCGTCTAGGACACTCCCTTGAACAGTGAATACGATTTTGCCCTGGTCAACATTGGACGATTAGAGGCTGGTAAGTTGGGGGGGGGTTTGGTGAAGGGGTTCTGGTTACACTGTTCTGTACCTCTTGACTTCAGTGAGCGGCTTGTCCCGAGTCCAGCTCCTCCGTCCAGGGTCCCTGCATAAATTTATCCCTGAGGAGATTCTGATTCATGGCCGAGACTTCCGGCTGCTCAGAGTTGGTTTTGAGGCTGGAGGCCTAGAGCCTCAGGCTTTTCAGGTAAGAGGCCCCTAACCTGAGGCTTTCTCCTCGCCAAAAGGATGGAATGTCCTTTCCTCTGCAGGTGACCATGGCCATTGTCCAAGCCAGAGCTCAGAGCAATCAAGCCCAACAGTATTCGGGGATAACCCTGAGCAAGGCTGGTGAGTGAGAGTGCTTTAGGGTAAGGAAGAGTCCTTCCTCCTCTATGTCTCACTCCTGTTCTAGGCCAGGGTTCTGGCTCCAGAAAACCACCAATTCCTCTCATGGAGACAGCGGAAGACTGGGAGACTGAGCGGAAGAAGCAGGCAGCCAGAGGCTGGAGGGTCAGCACGGTCAACGAGAGGTTCGACGTAGCCACCAGGTGATCCCCCAGTGCACCCCAACCCTGCTGCTAGCCAAACTGTAATATCACTCTCATTTCACAGCCTCCCCCGTTACTTCTGGGTCCCTAACCGAATTCTGGACAGTGAGGTCAGGAGAGCATTTGGCCACTTTCATCAGGGCCGTGGACCGGTCAGTGTGATGGTTAGGGTAATGGCTGTGGACCCACAATGACCCTCTTCTGCCCCATGTGAAGCGCTTGTCCTGGCATCACCCTGGGGGCAGTGATCTTCTCCGCTGTGGAGGCTTCTATACAGCCAGTGACCCTAACAAGGAGGATATCAGGTGAGGGAGGCTTGATGAGAAGAATCAAGGGTGACTCCTTATTTCCTGACTCCCTCCCCTCCAGAGCAGTGGAGTTGATGCTCCAGGCTGGGCATTCAGATGTTGTCCTGGTAGACACTATGGATGAGCTGCCCAGCCTTGCAGATGTCCAACTTGCCCACCTGAGGCTGAGGGCCCTCTGCCTGCCTGGTGAGAATAACCTTTGACCCCTAACCCTCACCCTTGCCCTTCTGATCTTTCTACCCTCTATCAGATTCATCTGTAGCTGAGGATAAATGGCTTTCAGCCCTGGAAGGAACACGATGGCTGGACTATGTCAGGTACTCCCTCGCTTCTTCTAGCCATCATTTATTCTTCCTCCCTCTTCCTCACCTGCTCCTCCAGGGCTTGTCTTCGAAAGGCCAGTGACATTTCAGTATTAGTGACATCCAGGGTTCGTTCTGTAATACTTCAAGGTGAGTTCCTTGGTTAAGCCCATTCCATTCCTTAATCCCTTCCAACCTCTTAATTTCTTTTCAGGCTCCGGTGTTTCTCCTCTTCCTTGATTGTGTCTGGCAGCTCCTCCAGCAGTTTCCAGCTGATTTTGAATTCTCTGAGTTTTTCCTTCTTGCTCTTCATGACAGTGTCAGGGTTCCTGACACCCTTACCTTCCTGAGAAATACCCCCTGGGAGCGCGGAAAGCAGAGCGGACAGGTCAGTGACTTCTATTTTTGACTCGTGTTTTTTTTTCCATTGAGATGTACTCTCTGAAGTTTGGTCTTGATTTGTTTTATGAGAAGTGAGGTCTGTGAGTGGGGAGGGGGAGATTTATTCTCATTTTCAGGACGAGACTTTTGCCCTACATCTTTCCTAGAATAAGAGGTGAGAATCTCATGATTTGTCTCTAGATGTGGGAGGATTGTGTGTAACCATCCTTTTTCTTGCTTCCTCTGTCCAGTTAAACTCCTATACACAAGTCTACACCCCAGGATACTCCCAGCCTCCAGCTGGGAACTCTTTTAACCTGCAGCTGTCTGTCTGGGACTGGGATTTACGTTATAGCAATGCACAGATACTACAATTCCAGAATCCTGGCTATGACCCAGAACACTGTCCAGATTCCTGGCTCCCTAGACCACAGGTGAAGTGTCTAAACTTCCTAAATTCCCTTGACGTTCCCACAGGCTCATGCTACTAGACAGTGAGAAGTGAAAGACAAAATGTCTTGAGTTCCTTAGGGAAAGCTACTCCACTACTCTTCTGCAGCTGTCACTTATAGTCCCTGGGTGTCCCTAGGAAGACAGAAGACCTAGAATAGCACAGAGGGCACCCTTTTTGTCCTTCCTCAAGTCTGTTTACTCATCTTCCTGTCTCGTGCACACATAAGGTGCCCTAAAATCAACCTTAATCAGTCCCGAGGCCTAGTTGAAGCCTAATGAGGAGGGTAGAAGAGTTCTCATGGGGAGGCTTGTAGTTCTAGTCACCAGTGCAGTGAGTGGGTGGCAGCAGGACACCCTGTCCTGATCCAGATTGGGGAAACTAGGGTTATCTGGTCTCTCTGTTGCCAGTTGATTTTCTTTTCCTTTTAGCCAAGCTTCATGGTTCCTGGACCCCCCAGTTCTGTGTGGCTCTTCTCTAGAGGAGCATTGACCCCCCTGAATCAGCTCTGTCCTTGGCGGGACAGTCCTTCCCTGCTGGCAGTCTCTTCTCGTTGGCTCCCTCGACCTGCTATCTCCTCTGAAAGCCTGGCTGACCAGGAATGGGGTCTCCCCTCACATTGGGGAGCTTGCCCTTTACCTCCAGGGCTGCTGCTGCCTGGGTATCTGGGACCCCAGATCAGGCTCTGGAGACGCTGCTACCTGAGGGGAAGGCCTGAGGTCCAGGTAAGAAGGGAAAATAGACTGGGAGTGGGACAAGGGACTTGACTCTGCTGAACCAGATGAACAGGAGCTGGAAAGGCAAGGAGCTGAAGCCTCTGGGAGTCTGGGAAGTGAAGTTCTACTCCTCTTGGCATCAAACAAGGTTTGGGAGTGTAGGAGGTGCGGGAAAGTGCTTGTGGCTTAGATTAAGTGGAATTTAGGGCATAGCTGAAAGGGGAAACAGAATTAAAGACACCAGAAGTAGCAGAGAAGCAGGGGGCCAGAGCTACAACAGTATTCTTCTCTGTTCCTCTTTGCCTCCTCCCCAGATGGGCCTCTCAGCTCCCACAATCTCTGGCCTCCAGGATGAGCTATCCCATCTTCAGGAGTTATTACGGAAATGGACACCAAGAATATCTCCTGAGGATCACTCCAAGAAAAGAGATCCACATACCATTCTCAATCCCACTGAAATTGCTGGCATTCTCAAAGGCAGGGCAGAGGGGGATCTGGGGTAGAGGAGGGTTCTGTCTAATCTTTTTTTTTTTTTTTTGTATCTGCACTTGCAGCCTCAGCTTTCACACTTCAGCCCTTAAGTTCACTAAGAAGGTCTGAGTTTCTGCTGCAGATAGTGGTGTTAACTGCTCCAACTCTTGTCTTGCTTAGTTTCTACAAATATTTTTGCTTCTTGTCATTTGAAGGATTAAGAAACAAAAACAATCCAGAAATTGATCGGTTTTTTTAGGCCAATCCCATCCCTTCTGGATAACCAGATGTTAAATCATGAGATCAGAGATGCTGTTCATCAGTCCCAACAAGATGGCCTAGAAATCGCATTCTCACCTCGCCTTGCTGCTGCTTTAATTCCAAGTTCTATTTCTTCCCTTATAGTTTTCTATGGGAATGAGGCGGATACAGGAAACACCCTATCTCCTCTGTATTTTTGTAGTGGAATTTCTATTTAAGGGGCTCATTAAAGCATAGTATTTATACACATTGCTGGCATTGTTTCTTGTGTTTGAATAAAG